ACTACCTAGCCAAAGAATATTCTAAAGAGCTGTCCTGTCATGTTCAATGTCTAGGTCCACAATCCCGCAAGCTTAGCGAAGTAATGCTCTGTCATTCTTACCCCCATTTACAGATGGAGAAATGGGCTGGGAGATGACAGTATGGAGGCACCAGGATTTTTGTCTCGGCTCAATTTCTGCATCTCTAAATGGAAATAATTCTACTAACTCTGAGGGTTGTTGGGGGGATTTAATGAATATATGTGTTTACTTGTTTATCTCCTGTTTTCTGTTCTAGACTGTAAACCCCAATGGGCAGCGACTTTGGCTTGTTCACTGCTCTATTGTCAGAGCCTAGAACAAGTGCCTGGTACAAAGTAGGTGTTCAATAAATATCTATGCCTAAATGGAAGAGACAGGAGAGAAGTCTAGGCCAGAGCCTGCCCCTTCTATAACCTTAGTTCCCCAGATTTGCCTTCCACATCAGGCAGCCACTGGTTGATGGAAGCATCGTCGGGCTGGGGCTGGGGCTGGGGTAACCTACTTCTGGCCTTAGGACAAGGTCGGCAAAAATCTCAGCAGTGAGGAGGCCAGAAAAGTCTCCAAGGGGCAGGCTGCAATGCCAGCCTAAGCCCTCAGGTTTCCTTTTTCTTTTTCTACATCAGGAAAAGCACTTTTCTCGCCCTGCCTGCAGAGCGGGCCACCCCTAGCTGCAGGTGAGGGACGGGAGAGGAGCCTCCCACGTGCGGCCGTGCGAGGCCGAGGAACAGGAACGGCGTAGCTAGGAGACCAGGTCCCGGAGAAGGAGAGCTGGCCCCACTGGCAGAGAAAGGCGGGGAAGGGCGCGGAGGCGGAGCACTGGGCGGGTACCCGCTGGCGGCTCTCGCGCGGCGGCGCTGCTCCACCTTAAGCGACTGTACCCCCTTAAGGGCGGGCGCTCAAGCAGCGAGCCCCGGGGGCGGGGCCTCCAATGCAAATGAGGGGCGTGGGCAGGCGGGGCGGGGCGGGCGGGGCGCTGACCTGACGTCAGGCTCGCGGCCCGGGCAGTTGGCTCGGCGGCAGCGGAGCGGCCGGAGCTGCGGTGCGGACCGGGGCCGCGCGGCGTGGCGCGGGGAGCGGCGGCGGCGGCAGAGCCAGAGCAACATGGCGCCGGTGGGCGGGGGCGGGCGCCCGGTCGGCGGACCGGCCCGCGGGCGCCTCCTCCTGGCGGCGCCGGTGCTGCTGGTGCTGCTGTGGGCGCTGGGGGCCCGGGGCCAGGGCAGCCCCCAGCAGGGCACGATCGTGGGCATGAGGCTGGCGAGCTGCAACAAGTCGTGTGGGACGAACCCGGATGGCATCATCTTCGTGTCCGAGGGCAGCACCGTGAACCTGAGGCTGTACGGCTACAGCCTGGGCAACATCTCCAGCAACCTGATCTCCTTCACCGAGGTGGACGATGCCGAGACCCTCCACAAGTCCACCAGCTGCCTCGAGCTCACCAAGGACCTGGTCGTCCAGCAGCTGGTCAACGTGAGCCGCGGGAACACGTCCGGCGTGCTGGTGGTGCTCACCAAGTTCCTCCGGAGGAGCGAGAGCATGAAGCTGTATGCACTGTGCACCCGGGCCCAGCCCGACGGGCCCTGGCTGAAGTGGACGGACAAGGACTCACTGCTCTTCATGGTGGAGGAGCCTGGGAGGTTCCTGCCTCTCTGGCTGCACATTCTCCTAATTACGGTGCTGCTGGTGCTGTCGGGCATATTTTCTGGCCTCAACCTCGGGCTTATGGCCCTGGACCCCATGGAGCTGCGCATCGTGCAGAACTGTGGCACCGAGAAGGAGAGGCGCTATGCCCGCAAGATTGAGCCCATCCGGCGCAAGGGCAACTACCTTCTCTGCTCGTTGCTCCTAGGGAACGTGCTGGTCAACACCTCCCTCACAATCCTTCTAGACAACCTCATCGGGTCCGGCCTCATGGCGGTGGCCTCCTCCACCATTGGCATTGTCATCTTTGGGGAGATCCTACCTCAGGCCCTGTGCTCCCGACATGGGCTGGCTGTGGGTGCCAACACCATCCTTCTCACCAAATTCTTTATGCTACTCACCTTCCCCCTCAGTTTTCCCATTAGCAAGCTCCTGGACTTTTTTCTGGGCCAGGAGATTCGCACTGTTTACAACCGGGAGAAGCTGATGGAGATGTTGAAGGTGACGGAGCCCTATAATGACCTCGTGAAAGAGGAGCTCAATATGATCCAGGGTGCCCTGGAACTACGGACCAAAACTGTAGAGGATATCATGACCCAGCTCCAGGACTGCTTCATGATCCGCAGCGATGCCATCCTGGACTTCAACACCATGTCGGAGATAATGGAAAGCGGCTATACTCGCATCCCGGTGTTCGAAGACGAGCAGTCCAATATTGTAGATATTCTCTACGTCAAAGACTTGGCCTTTGTGGACCCCGATGACTGCACCCCCCTCAAGACTATCACTCGCTTCTATAACCACCCGGTGCACTTTGTCTTCCATGACACCAAGTTGGATGCCATGCTGGAGGAGTTCAAGAAGGGTAAGGCCAGATGTAGTTCCCCTGGTTCAATTGCTCTTGTCTGACTTGCTGCATTGTCCCACAGGGAAGTCCCACCTGGCCATCGTGCAGAAGGTAAACAACGAGGGTGAGGGTGACCCCTTCTACGAGGTCCTGGGCCTGGTCACCCTGGAGGACGTGATCGAGGAGATCATCAAGTCGGAGATCCTGGACGAGTCCGACATGTACAGTGAGTCCAGCCTTCCACAGGGCCCAGGACCCGTGTTCTCAATTCCACGCTCTTCTTCCGGCAGCTGACAACCGAAGCCGGAAGCGGGTGTCTGAGAAGAACAAGCGTGACTTCTCTGCCTTCAAGGATGCGGACAATGAGCTCAAAGTGAAAATCTCCCCGCAGCTCCTCCTGGCCGCTCATCGCTTCCTAGCCACAGGTAGCATGAGGAGGACCTTCCGGTCTTGGTGGCCGTGTGAGGTCTCTTCTCTCTCCTCCTACAGAGGTCTCTCAGTTTAGCCCCTCCCTGATATCAGAGAAGATCCTGCTGCGGCTACTCAAGTACCCAGATGTCATTCAGGAACTCAAGTTTGACGAGCACAATAAGTACTACGCCCGCCATTACCTGTACACCCGAAATAAGCCGGCCGACTACTTCATCCTCATCCTGCAGGTGAGCCCGCTCAGCCCTGGGCCTGCCACCTGTGGTCTCTAACTCCAGCCCTGTGTTTTTTCAGGGGAAGGTGGAGGTGGAGGCAGGGAAGGAGAACATGAAGTTTGAGACGGGCGCCTTCTCCTACTATGGGACTATGGCCCTGACCTCGGTCCCCTCCGGTGAGTTGTTGGGCATGGTCTTTGCTGCCCTTGCGCCCATCACTGACCTTCTCTTTTGCTCCAGTGCCTTCAGTCCAGGTCGGGTGTCCGCCTGGCAAGCGGAACTCCCTGCTCTGCTGGCTCACAGGTAACGTGGCACAGCTGAGGGTCACGCTGCCACTTTGGCATGACAACCTCTGCTCTCCCTGCAGACCGTTCCCCAGCACACCCCACCCCACTCAGCCGCTCAGCCTCCCTCAGTTACCCAGACCGCACAGACGTCTCAACTGCAGCAACCTTGGCAGGCAGCAGCAACCAGTTTGGCAGCTCTGTCCTGGGCCAGTACATCTCTGACTTCAGCGTCCGGGCACTCGTGGACTTGCAGTACATCAAGGTGAGTGCCTCACTGCCCTGTCTGGGCAGTGCGCTGACTGGTCATGTTCTCTCTCAACTCACAGCCTCAATCCTGGCCCTGTTTCTCCAGGCCTGGTGATAGGGTCTGCCTCCCAGCCCCTCCCTCCATGAACTCATCCCTTCCTCATGCAGATCACTCGGCAGCAGTACCAGAACGGGCTGCTGGCTTCTCGCATGGAGAACAGCCCTCAGTTTCCCATAGACGGGTGCACCACCCACATGGAGAACTTGGCCGAGAAGTCTGAGCTGCCTGTGGTGGACGAGACCACAACTCTTCTCAACGAGCGTAACTCCTTGCTGCACAAAGCCTCCCACGAGAATGCCATCTGACAGGAGGGCCCGGGGCCCCCTGCCCACCCTGCGGGGGCCTCCCCAGTGGGCCCACATGAAGAGAGGGAACCTGTTAGTCCAGAAAGGATACGGATAGATAGCCTGTCTGACTGAACAGCCAGATGGCCCCCAGCCTATGGGGGATCTGGCCTCTGCCAGGGACCTCTGAGTAGCTCTGAGGTGGCACTGTCCAGCCCTGGATAGGGGGGGCAGTGGGCCAGCTACCGTAAGCAAAGGCTGTTTTTTACTGAGAGAATTTCTAAAGTAGGCTCATCACTTTTTTTTAAATATCATTTTGGGAAGGGAAGACAGGGTTAAGGAACTTTATTTAAAAAAAAAATATTTTTTTCCTAAAAACTATAAAAGAGGAAGGGTTTCTTGTCCCGGGAAGCAACGGACATAATCTGTTCCCAGCCATGGCCTTCCAGCTTGTGTCCCTGATTCAGGGAGCTCTCCCTTCCTCCTCCTCCTCCTCCTCCGGAGGTGGGATCCCAGAGCCTGCCAGTGGAGGCTTATCTGTTGGGAGGAAGACAGCTCTTCACAGAAGCAAAGAACAAAATGGCATGGAGATCAGCTGCCTGAGCACCTGCGCTGTAGCTTATCTGACAACGCTGAGGCCACGAGCTCCTGGGTAGCTGTGATCAGGGACATGATAATCTGAGCTATGCAGAGGAGCACATCTGTTGTCAACTGCTGTACCCAGAAATCTAGAACTCTGCCGACAGCCTCTCCTGGTGAGTCGGGACTCAGCTGAGGACACATCCCCACCCTGCCTCCCATCTGGCCCTTTGGACAACTGGCCCTTTGTGACAGGGCTGACTCAAGTGTTAGGCAGGGTCTCAGGCCTTTGATTGCTCACCCCTGCTCCCCAGGCCCTGCCCTCACTTTTACCAAAGGTTCTCCCTCGGCGGGAGGGCATCTGTGTTGGAGGTGATTTGTCTGGGTTCTTCCTTTTGGTTCCAGAAGGAACTGTCAGTCATCAGCATCTGCGTTGTTAGCAGTCAGTACCACCCCCGCCCCACAATGACAGTCAAGGCTGACTTGTTGACTGAAGCCTTTTTCCCAGACCCCTTATTTCGAATCCCCAAGCTTCAGTCCCTCTTGGGGGTGGAGACAAGAGGACATGTGGGAAGCCACGGAAGCAGGTTCTTTATGTCCTCTCCTCTGTGGCTGGCAAGGCTCACCTGGCCTTATCCACCCACTTATGGAACCTCAGGAGAGGAGGGCTCCTCCTAAAGGCATGCAGCTTGCAGCCCCTCTTTCTCACACGTGTGATCCTAGCGTGAGAGGTCATCCTGCCCTTGCTGAAGTTAGTAGTACTGTACTAAGAGCTCTGCCCTCATGTGAATTCCTGCCCTGGCGCCTCTTCCCTGGGGCTGAATCAGGCCCTGCTGCAAAACTCCAGGCTTCCCAGGGTTGGGGAGGCTGTGGGACCAAGGTCCATGTTGGTCCTTCCACTGGGTGCAGCAGGAGCTGGGTCCCGAGAGCCTGGCAGGTGAAACTCTGCAGGCCTTCCGCCTGATTATTATTTATTCACTCCTTTCCTCACCCCAAGTGCCCTGCTCTCCAGGTGCCTAGAGTATCCTAACTCTTAGGACCAGGGATTGTCTTGCACCAAGTATGCCTACCCCTGGCCAGTCTGAGGTCTCCTAGCCATAGAACTGACTCCTGGAAGCCTGGAGAGAAGGTGGTGACACCCATGGGTTCTCAACTGTAAGGAAAAAAGACACCAGACTTTTGTTCCCTAGTGGGGGAAAGCCCTTAGTCTTGTACAGGAGCAGCTTGCTCCCAAGTCCTTTTGGAAGCTGGCAGAGCTATATTCCTGACAGCCCTGACTGCCAGGTAGAGCAAAAGACATTGGTGGGGGTATGTGAAGCAAAAGGGGCAGGTGCACACACCTCCACAGTGACCTCTGTGCACACGGTTACCACCAACTGGCTGGCCCTCCTCCTCTTCCCTGGCCCATTGATCATCCCTTCTCACAGAGGGTCATCATTATTTCCAAATATTGTTTGTCTGATGACTTCCTCTTCCCAGTGCAATTTTTCCCTTCCTATTTCAACCTCTGGTTCCTGGGATGAGCCATACCCTGGAACTGGCCCACCCACTGTGTCTTCCACGTAAGGGAGACCTTTGCAAAGGGCATCCAAATGGGTAGGCAGGTGACAGCCGCCGTATTTATTTTGCATAATATTTTAATTTGTATATTTTTGTGATTTATTTTGGCGTTATGAGTTTGACTCTCGGGGAGTTTTGTTGTTATGACTCTTGTGTCTTTTGTCACAAAACAATGATATTTGCTAAACGATATATGGAATTTATTTTTGATTGGTAATAAAAAATCAAATATGTATAAATCCTGGTGAATCTACAACTTGCCTGTTTGTTC